TTTTGTCAACTTCCTGCTGCAGGAGAACTTAATAATGAAATTATTCTTATAGCTCTCTAAAAATTTGGATATATTGAAATATTTTTCTTCATAATTCTTTAGTGTGCTTCTGTTGCTTCTCTGCTAAATATGAACAAGGACGCATATAGCCCCATATAATAGGAAAATAGGATATAGCAGTCATTTGAGGATAAGTGACTGCTACAATAAGATAAAAAAGGTATTGTCAACTCTGTCAATAAAGAAGATAGATTTTATTGCCTTCTCAAGTAACAGCTTCCCATGTAGGTAGGTAGCAGGTCAAGGCAAGAAGACAGCTTTGCTCCATGATGTCATCAAAGGACCTGGTTCCTTCTATGCCATTTCTCCATCAACTCAGGATGCTGTCTTTATCCACATAGGTGATGCCTCTACATTCCAGAACATGAAAGTATTCTGACATATCTTCCTTGGACATGACATATTTTTCTATGTATTGCTGGACTTTGTTTATTGTCACTTTAGGTAGGATTTTAATGTGTATGTTGTCCCTGAAGATTGGAATTCTTTCCCTACTTAAATTCTTTCCCTACTGTCCTTGTCCAGTTTTGGTATCAAGGGTGTCTAGTTTTAAATTCTCCAGTATAGTTTTATAGGATAAGGATTATTTATTGCTTTGGTATTCATGGAAAAGCCTGAGAACTTATTTAATGATTTTCCATTTCTTCTTGAGTCAGTTTTGGTACTTATAATTTTCTCTATGGTAAGCCCCTGCATATGTTTTAAATATATTGAGATAAGGTGATCACAGTATTTGCAAAATTCTAAAAATTTCTGTGATTATGTCCACTTTTTCATTTCTAATACCATTTCTTTGATTGTTTATTTCTCTTTTTTTCTGCTAAGCCATCTTTAGCATAACTTTCATCCTCATGATGCCAAGGTGGCTGTTTGCAGCGGACCCTATCCTTGTTGGACTGAACAAAGGATGACAAACATGGGAATAAAGACAAAGACAAAAGAGTATATTTGGAAGAAGAGGTCTGGGGGCTCCTTGCTTCCAGTGAACACAGGCCCTGAGCCTTTACAGCCCTTCGTATTTATTAGAGTGAATAGGGAGAAGGGGGGTGGTTGTCGGTCAGTAGCTTGATTTACAGCAGGCTTGCAAGACTGCATTCGTCAACCAATAGGCTCTAGATGTCCCATTAGATAACCTCAAGGAGCATGACACCAGGGAGTGATTGCCTTCAGCAAACCTTCTGGTGGCTGGAGCAGAAGCGACTTTGCCCACATTCTGCATTCATGATAAACAGTTTGCTGTTTGATCATATAGCCTCCAGTGGAATGTTGAGTTGGCCACGATCCCTTTGCCAGCTCTCTACAGCTGTTCTACCTGTTGACATCCTGTGTCATACCCAAGCAGGAAGAAGGTTGTGTGAGATGACAAAAGGCCAGAGTTACATGCCAGCTGTGTCTCTTTCCACACATCCACCAAACCCCCAGCAAATGTGTACTTAAAATTCATTGGTTACAGAGCCACTACTCCTTACAAGGAGACTGGGGAGGTGAGTATTATAAGCTGGGCAGATGGCCACTTGAAGAGCATCAATGTTCTGCTGTGGAAGGAGTGCAAAATAGACACCAGAGAGACCATTAGCAGTGTCTGCCACAGCTATTACATGGCTAGGTCCACCTGACTGAAACTAAGCCTTTTCTATGAGACTGAAGTGCTTTGAGAGAAATGCTGACCTTGTCCTTTCTGCAGCTTGCGGCTTTCAGTCACCCTTGGATTCAGAGATAGAAGTCATCTTAATTCCATCACTGAGGCCAGGAGACCTGAAAGAAATCAATTCAAGAGTAAGGAGACCAGGCGTGCAGTGTGACTGGGCGTGCAGAGGTCAGTGCATCTGTGATGACTGGTGTAACAGCACCTGGTCTCTAGCTACTCCTTTCTCTTTCAGCTCTGCCTTCCAGGGACACTGCTCTTCCCCAGGAGAGAAACAAGAAGCTGGAGGCTGTGGGGACAGGAATTGAACCTAAAGCCATGTCCCAGGTGAGTTGGCATTTCATCTCTTGTCTCTGAAAGGTTGAGCAAGAACATGGTTATATCATTTCAGGGCTTGGTGACATTTGGGGATGTGGCTGTAGATTTCTCCCAAGAGGAGTGGGAGTGGCTGAACCCCATTCAGAGGAACTTGTACAGGAAGGTGATGTTGGAGAACTACAGGAACCTGGCATCGCTGGGTAAGGGCTCCCACCCCTTTTCCCACCCCTCACAGTATGACCAGGTTGTTTTTTATGTGTCTAGGACTTTGTGTTTCTAAGCCCGATGTGATCTCCTCGTTGGAACAAGGAAAAGAGCCTTGGACAGTGAAGCGAAAGATGACAAGAGCCTGGTGCCCAGGTGAGTGTGGGAGAACCAGGTAGGGTGAGGCCAAAGATAAATTTACCTTCTTTACGTCTTTCAGACTTGAAGGCTGTGTGGAAGATCAAGGAGTTACCTCTCAAGAAGGACTTCTGCGAAGGAAAGCTATCCCAGGCAGTGATAACAGAGAGACTCACAAGCTATAATCTGGAGTACTCTCTGTTAGGGGAACACTGGGATTATGATGCTCTGTTTGAGACACAGCCGGTAAGTCACAAGACAAATTTCAGGCAAGAGGATTGATTTAAAAAACGTGCTTTTACCATTGCAGGGCTTGGTGACTATCAAAAACCTGGCTGTTGACTTCCGCCAGCAGCTACACCCAGCTCAGAAGAATTTCTGTAAGAATGGGATATGGGAGAACAACAGTGACCTGGGATCAGCAGGTAAGGATGTCCCTCTCCCATATTTGAATCTATGGCCAAACCTCATCTCTTTTCACTTTTTCAGGACATTGTGTGGCTAAGCCAGATTTAGTCTCTTTACTAGAGCAAGAGAAGGAGCCCTGGATGGTGAAGCGAGAGCTGACAGGAAGCCTGTTCTCAGGTGAGTGCAGGAGAGCCTGGTGTGGAAAATCTAAGGAAATATGTGTTTTCTTGGTATCTTTCAGGCCAGCGATCTGTACATGAGACCCAGGAATTATTTCCAAAGCAAGATTCATATGCTGAAGGGGTAACAGACAGAACCTCAAACACTAAACTTGATTGTTCCAGTTTCAGAGAAAATTGGGATTCTGACTATGTGTTTGGAAGGAAGCTTGCAGTAGGTCAAGAGACACAATTCAGGCAAGAGCCAATTACTCATAACAAAACCCTCTCTAAGGAAAGAGAACGTACATATAACAAATCTGGAAGATGGTTCTATTTGGACGATTCAGAAGAGAAAGTTCATAATCGTGATTCAATTAAAAATTTTCAAAAAAGTTCAGTGGTAATAAAACAAACAGGCATCTATGCAGGAAAAAAGCTTTTCAAGTGTAATGAATGTAAGAAAACTTTTACCCAGAGCTCATCTCTTACTGTTCATCAGAGAATTCACACTGGAGAGAAACCTTATAAATGTAATGAATGTGGGAAGGCCTTTAGTGACGGCTCATCCTTTGCCCGACACCAGAGATGTCACACTGGCAAGAAGCCCTATGAGTGCATTGAGTGTGGGAAAGCTTTCATACAGAACACATCCCTTATCCGTCACTGGAGATACTATCATACTGGGGAGAAACCCTTTGATTGCATCGATTGTGGGAAAGCCTTCAGTGACCACATAGGGCTTAATCAACACAGGAGAATTCATACTGGAGAGAAACCTTACAAATGTGATGTATGTCACAAATCCTTCAGGTATGGTTCCTCCCTTACTGTACATCAAAGGATTCATACCGGAGAAAAACCATATGAATGTGATGTTTGCAGAAAAGCCTTCAGCCATCATGCATCACTCACTCAACATCAAAGAGTACATTCTGGAGAAAAGCCTTTTAAGTGTAAAGAGTGCGGAAAAGCTTTTAGGCAGAATATACACCTTGCCAGTCATTTAAGGATTCATACTGGGGAGAAGCCTTTTGAATGTGCGGAGTGTGGAAAATCCTTCAGCATCAGTTCTCAGCTTGCCACTCATCAGAGAATCCATACTGGAGAGAAGCCCTATGAATGTAAGGTTTGTAGTAAAGCGTTCACCCAGAAGGCTCACCTTGCACAGCATCAGAAAACCCATACAGGAGAGAAACCATATGAGTGCAAGGAATGCGGTAAAGCCTTCAGCCAGACCACACACCTCATTCAACATCAGAGAGTTCACACTGGTGAGAAACCCTATAAATGTATGGAATGTGGGAAGGCCTTTGGTGATAACTCATCCTGTACTCAACATCAAAGACTGCACACTGGCCAAAGACCTTATGAATGTATTGAGTGTGGAAAGGCATTCAAGACAAAATCCTCCCTTATTTGTCATCGCAGAAGTCATACTGGAGAAAAACCTTATGAATGCAGTGTGTGTGGCAAAGCCTTTAGTCATCGTCAATCCCTTAGTGTACATCAGAGAATCCATTCTGGAAAGAAACCATATGAATGTAAGGAATGTAGGAAAACCTTCATCCAAATTGGACACCTTAATCAACATAAGAGAGTTCATACTGGAGAGAGATCTTATAACTATAAGAAAAGCAGAAAAGTCTTCAGGCAAACTGCTCACTTAGCTCATCATCAGCGAATTCATACTGGAGAGTCGTCAACATGCCCCTCTTTACCTTCCACGTCAAATCCTGTGGATCTGTTTCCCAAATTTCTCTGGAATCCATCCTCCCTCCCATCACCATAGCCTCGAGACGTCATTTCTGTTTGACTACTCCAGCAGTTTAAAACCCCATCTCCCTGCCCTTTTGTTTTCTTTTTGTCCCTTATTAGTTAGTTCTTCACATAAGTGTAAATGTAACTTATTCACTCCTCTTGTAAAACTTATAGTTTCTTTAAATTGGTTAATGTGTGAGATGTGCTCAGCACAGTGCCTGGTCCATAGTAAGTGCTCAGTAAACTTAGCTGTTTTAAAAACTTTGTATTTGAACATTGAAAAGTTACAGTAGTCAGCTCTGATAAAAAAATGATGCAGTAGGGTGAGGGTAGGAAAAAGCACATTTTCTATCAGGAACAGAATTCTCCAGTAGTGGGTGAGGTTTTGCCTTTGTTGGTTTTAAAACTTGATTCTATAATGCCAAGTTAGTTTTGTGGCTTTCCATCTGACCCTATGTGAATGTAAGGTGATGTGACCTTGTTGGTGAGAAAATTAAACTTTACATTTGACTTGATTTGTTTTAGAAAGTCTAGGGACCATGAATGAATAGGCCAGCTGGGACAAATGAATTTAAAAAATCAGAAAAATGCAAGATTTATATGCATGAAGTTAAAACAACTGACGTTACTCAAGAATTAGAAAACTTTGCAAGATTTGACTTGTTTAAAAATCACATTTATAAGTGAACCGTATTAAAACTTTTAAGGAACCATTCATTGTGAGGTAAACTGATCCAGAATAGGGGTCAGCAAACTATGACTCATGGCCACAGTCTCACTGACTGTTTTTGTATGGTCCATGATCTAGAATTTAAAAAAATTTTAAAGGGTTGAAAAAAGTGAAAAGAATATTTTCAACATGAAAATTATATGAAATTTAAGTTTTGGTGTCTGTAAATAAAGTTTTGTTGGCTTCAGCCACACAGTGATTTACACCTTGATTGTGCTGCTTCCAGGCTGTAGCAGCAGAGTTGAGCAGTTGTGACAGGAGACCATGTGGCCTGCAGAGCCCAAATATCTACTGTCTGATCCTACACAGAAAATGTGTGTGATCCCTGCTATGGAGCAGAGGTTATCAAACTAAAGCCCATGGACCAAATCCTATCTGCTGCTTGTTTTTGTAAATAGAGTTTTATCAAACCACAGCCATGCTTACTTGTTTAGCTATTGACTATGGCTGCTTTAGACAACTGTGACAGACTATATGGCTCGCAAAACTGCAAATATTTCCTATCCTTTAACAGAAAGTTTGCCAACCTCTGCTCTAGAGTAGAGAAAAATGTATAAAAGATTTTAATTTTATGAGGGCAATACAACTGTCACATCAGAAACAAGAAAACAAATGATAAAGGAACTCATTTATCAATAGAGGTGAAAGGAAATTATTAAACTATATTGAAAAATAAAGATGTCAATAAAAGGAGAAATGATATTTTTCTAGATGAAATACTCAATATTGTTAAAATGTTTGTAAATTAT